AAGATTCCATGGTACACATGTTGGGGGAAACCACCATGGACTGTCACATTGGGGTATAAGGGTCTGGGAGGCACACAAGTGGAGGGGAATATGTGTGTCTGGAGGAAGAATCCTGGGAAAACAGTACATGCATATGCACTGAGGGCTCCCAGAGCGGAAGACAATAGGAAGCTAGAACTGGGGTACCACTCGGAACTGGGGCTCAGAGGCTGATTCTCCAATTTAGAGAGGCTAGCACGGAACTTCCCTGCCAATTCCAAACTGCTTGGAGCGTCTCTACTCTTGTAAGCTGTTTACTTCCTCCATCCTAAATCAAAGATAGAGAGAAAATGTCAAAGTTCACAGGCTGAAAAGAAGAACTATTATCATAGAATCCCTAAAAGATGGAGATGGTGGCCATCTAGAAGGCTCAGCTGTTCCATGCCGGGAGCAGCCCTAAGTACCACACTCTGTGGGGTTGTTTGTGATGGTTTCAGACCGGACCCCAACAGTCTCTTTTATGGTCCAGACAGACTAAGACCATGTAAGGTCACTCTGATGACTCATACCACAAAGGTCCCGTTTTTCCCCTACTTCATCTGCACAATGGTTTGTTTGCAAAGGTCCTAGCCTGGGGAGCCGGAGTCACCGTGGTTGGAGGAAACAAATTCTCATCCAATGTTTAGTGACCTTATCAAAAGATGCAGGATAGGGAAGGAAAAGAAGGAATAGAAGGACTACAGAGAATGGAGAGGCGGTCACGGAAAAAGAAAGGGAAAGTGCGTGGGAAGAAGGAAGGAGTAAGAAAACACGCACAGCTCACATGAGAATGGTAAGGACAAGGAAATTTATACGCGAAGCCTGGAAGCGCCCCCGCCCCCGACGCACTCCCGCGGGTCCCACGCGTGCTTTCGCCGCCTTTGTCCACAAGGTGGCAGCCTTTGAACTTTCTTCCCCGTAAGAACGCGAAAGGGGGGCAGAGAGGAAGGAGAGAAGGCAAAGCACTGCCCCCACCAAGAACAATTTGAAACCCCCCCCCCCCCCCATCATATTTAAAATCTGGGACAAAGAACCGTCGGGACGGAACTCCTTCCATTGCAAAAGCTCGGCGCGGCCTCGGGAGCTGCCCGGCGGCCCCGGACCGAGGCAGCCCTCCCCTTTAAAAGAAGCGGAGGACAGGATTGGGATCCTTGAAACCCGAAACCCAGAAACAGCATCGGAGCGGAAACCAGAGGGGAAACCTTGAACTCCTCCAGACAATTGCTTCCGGGGAGTTGCGAGGGAGCGAGGGGGAATAAAGGACCCGCGAGGAAGGGCCCGCGGATGGCGCGTCCCTGAGGGTCGTGGCGAGTTCGCGGAGCGTGGGAAGGAGCGGACCCTGCTCTCCCCGGGCTGCGGGCCATGGCCACGGCGGAGCGGAGAGCCCTCGGCATCGGCTTCCAGTGGCTCTCTTTGGCCACTCTGGTGCTCATCTGCGCCGGGCAAGGGGGACGCAGGGAGGATGGGGGTCCAGCCTGCTACGGCGGATTTGACCTGTACTTCATTTTGGACAAGTAAGTGCCGCGAGTTGTCCCCCCCACCCCAGGAGTCACGCAACACCTGCTTTTGTTTTCCTAGATCAGGAAGTGTGCTGCACCACTGGAATGAAATCTATTACTTTGTGGAACAGTTGGCTCACAAATTCATCAGGTGAGAAACACTATGCATTTTGTTCACTTGTATCTGTCCTAATAGAGCTTCTTTTCCTTTCCAGCCCACAGTTGAGAATGTCCTTTATTGTTTTCTCCACCCGAGGAACAACCTTAATGAAACTGACAGAAGACAGGTAAGGATACTTCTTATCTCTGTTGTTAAAAAAATAAGACTAACAGAGTGTCTTTGGATTTCAGAGAACAAATCCGTCAAGGCCTAGAAGAACTCCAGAAAGTTCTGCCAGGAGGAGACACTTACATGCATGAAGGATTTGAAAGGGTAATTTTAAAACAGTTTGAAATCCAAATATATAAGTCTAAGGGCTCTTTCATATGTTTTTCAGGCCAGTGAGCAGATTTATTATGAAAACAGACAAGGTAAGACTATAGTATGAACTACCATTATGAATTGGACTGAGCCAGTCTGTATTGTGTTAAACAGGGTACAGGACAGCCAGCGTCATCATTGCTTTGACTGATGGAGAACTCCATGAAGATCTCTTTTTCTATTCAGAGAGGGAGGTAAGCAACGGCCTGGCTGTGTCTAAACATATTCTTTCTAATGTCCTTTCTTTCCTTTTCCCAGGCTAATAGGTCTCGAGATCTTGGTGCAATTGTTTACTGTGTTGGTGTGAAAGATTTCAATGAGACACAGGTATGGTAATGGATTTCCTCAGGTTTGGAGCACCCATGTGTTTGTGTATTTGCTGTGTTCTCAGCTGGCCCGGATTGCGGACAGTAAGGATCATGTGTTTCCCGTGAATGACGGCTTTCAGGCTCTGCAAGGCATCATCCACTCAGTAAGTAGAGCTCTTCCTCTGAGACTAGACATTGCATTGACTCTTTTATTTCCGCTCCTCCTAGATTTTGAAGAAGTCCTGCATCGAAATTCTAGCAGCTGAACCATCCACCATATGTGCAGGAGGTAAATTGAAATGAAATGCTAATTGCTTTCATGTAACGAGTCTCGTCATTATTCTTTATTTCAGAGTCATTTCAAGTTGTCGTGAGAGGAAACGGCTTCCGACATGCCCGCAACGTGGACAGGGTCCTCTGCAGCTTCAAGATCAATGACTCGGTCACACTCAGTAAGTCCTTGCAGAGTCCATGGGTTTCTTCGCTCTTCTTAATCCAGTGATTTCCTTTTTGCAGATGAGAAGCCCTTTTCTGTGGAAGATACTTATTTACTGTGTCCAGCGCCTATCTTAAAAGAAGTTGGCATGTAAGTTTTCACCAGCAACTGAACCTCCCAGCCTGAGAGTCTGCTTCCCTTGTTGTCATTGCAGGAAAGCTGCACTCCAGGTCAGCATGAACGATGGCCTCTCTTTTATCTCCAGTTCTGTCATCATCACCACCACACACTGTGTAAGTCATAACCTTTCCCTTTACTAAAGATCGACATTTCTCAAGTTGGCAACTATCTTTGTAGGATGTACGCTCTACACCCTTGATCTTGAACACCCAAGATGTGGCAGTGCGGCCCAGTTGATGCTCATCCCTGTTAACCCTGATCAGGATTTGCTTTGTACTGGCTGCTGGGTTGGAAAGTCACAATCTTTGAAGAAAAGAAAATGACCTAAAGTTAGACACAAGGTTCCAAATTCAACATTAAATAAATGAAGACCCCTGTTTTTTTCTCCTGATTTATATGAAAAACAGCCTGACTGCAGTAGCAACAAGGTTCAATAACTTTGAGCGGATCCATGTCATATCACTGTTTAGAGAAATGCCATTTGAATGAAACCTGAAATTCAACAAACTGAGACCTGAAACATCAAAGCGAAAACAACTGCTCTATAACTGCAGGATAATGGAGGAATTAAGAATACAGGATATTGAGTCGAAAATCTTTATTTCACATCCCAGCCCCTTGACTTTCCAGGGTGATCCTGGACAGGTTTACCTGGAGTCTGTTTCAGAACCTGTCTCGCATTTTTATAGTAAAGATTAAGTATATAAGGGGCTTGAGGTACATAATAGTCTGTTCAAAAAATGACAGCTGTGTATTAGGTTATTGACCTAACTTTCCTTGCCAAGTAAAAGTCTAATGCCCTGCCCCATTAGATTCACTGTACATGTCCCGTGGCTTATAAACAGGCTATCTCCCCCTGATTAAGAAGCATGCTCCTTTTGAGTCTCTACGATAAGACTGTATTTTAGGAGCAGGCTGGAAAAAATCTTTGAAGATGTTGCCCACAAGATAACTAGGAAGAAAAACACCAGTAAATCAGATGTGGTGATAAGTCAAACAAGACTGGGTGGCAGGCTGACTCTTTGCTACTTTTGAAGAGTTTTCCTCAATAAATGAATCAAGTAAATAGTAACATAGGGAAATATTTAGACAAATTAAACACATGAATTAAAGCAAATAAAGTTGATACATTATTACCACATGCAAAATTTCTGTTGCCACAAAAAAAAATCTATCATGCATTCAGAATCTTGGGATTCTTAAATGTTCTTTTGTTCTATTCTATATGTACTTTCTTTGGGGCCCCTCTTTCTGATATAAAGATAGGAATTTGCCTAAAAAAATAATTTTAGCTCAAGATGACAAGCCTAGGGACCTTCTCACTTATATGTTGCCAGACAAAGACTCCAAAATTTTGTCTCCAAATTCCTCTTTTCCATATTCCAAGTCGTGCCTTCACTTCCTCCTCTCATGCAAAGGCCTGGAGAGCCACAGACTTGTTCATTATTTCAGGAAGAAAGACCCTCTTAACATCCGGGTTATTTTCAACACTTCATGACTACCAATGTTTCACAGGAAGGCGGGCCTCCGGCTGCCATATAGAGGTAGTTTATAGCTTTGGAAACAACTAGAGAGTTGTCATAAAGCAAACGCAGACATTGGAAAGAGCGGTTGTCTCTCAGGCATAGTATCGCCCCTATGTTTCTTGAGGCAAAACAGACCATCTTGTTCACCGTCACAACCCAGCACCTGGCACAATGTCTGCACATACTCATTACTCAGCAAATAATGATGGTTGAGTGAATAAATGAATGAACCCAATCAAGGGTCATACTGGTACCATGATGGCACCTACTGGCAGGAAAGAAAAGGAGCCAGAAGGAGGTAGAATCAGAACAGGGGGCTCTGAGTTGGTTGGGAGGTAGACTTCAGAAAAGGATGGCCAGCAATTCTATCTTCATATCCAAGGAGCTTGAGCATAATTTAACAGGGGAAAAAATCTGCCAGGTAAGAAACTATAACCAGCGTTCCCAGGAAGGGCAATAGTCAAAGATATCATCATAAAAGCACCAGCTCCAGTAGGAGCAGACCCCTGCCTGGGGTGCAGACTTGGTAGAAGGGTGTAGAAATAGCCCACTAACTGGATCAAGATTCTGGGCAGGCCTCTAGTCTGTGAGGATCTGCAGCACAAGGTTGGAAGCCAAGCAGAACCATAGAGACTGATAGACTCAAGATCACTCCAGAAAAGCTGTGACCCAGGGAACATTGGCATGGCCTGAGCTCACCCTGGAATACCAGAAACATAGATTACAGCAGTTCAGCTAATCTGGATGCTGCCAGCTGGGGCTGAGGATGCACAGTCTGCTTTAGTGAGTACTGGCTCAGAAGAGGATGTGCTGGAGCCCAGAGATAGAGGCCACAGTGACTGCAGGTAAAAGACAGCAGAGGAGGGCAGTGACCATCCCCCGCACAGTCTTTGGAGGAAATTTCCAGGTGTCTGTTTTCTAAGTCAGTTCATTTCCATTACCAGTTGCTTTAAAGCGATGAGAGAATACAAATCCAGCCTGGTTTTGTAGTCATTATGACTCTTTAGGTAAACAGACAGCTGGCATGGCTGCCCTTGCCAAAATCTCTTGAATTTCACCAGCCCGGTAGGGAGTGAATTCAGTAGCCTGTGCTGAGTGGCAATCTCACCTTCCAACATAATAAAAAATTATTGCGTACTCTTCAGAGAAAGTAGAAATCAGAGACATTTTTGTCTTCTATTTCTTTTCCAAGGTCAGCAAACAGTCCATCAATCAAGTGGGTAGCTGTCTTTGGGACAGACAATTCATTCCAGTGCTTTATGCATGTGGGCCTCTTTACTAAGGAAAGAAGGATGGGGAGGAGGTTGCTGGTAGCAAATGGAGCCAATGATATCATAACAATCAGGACCAACGTGTTTTAAATCTATACTCTGGGCAAAGTGTTAGGGACTCGAAGAATAGCCAGTCCTTGCCCTCCAGAGGCTTACAATACAGTTGCCAAGGCAGGATATATTACTTAAAGAGGTAAATATTATACAATTTGGGGTATAAAAGCAAATATCACACAGGTACCCTAAAATTCCCCACCTGTTCCAAAGACTCGTGAACCTTTAGATAAGTCAATGGACACAAACATGGCACGCTCTGAGGAGTGTCCACTTCATGGGCCTGGTGAGTTACTTCCCAGTTACCTAAGAAGGATTTTCACCCCTTCTGCAAAGCGAAGCTGGACAGATTATTCCAGAAATTCAGGTATAACAAGTAGGCAGCTCATGATTAGCTCAGTCCCAAAACTCTATCCCATGAGTGTATTTTCCCCAACAAGGATCTCCCCAAACTGTTTCTCAATACCAGGAAACAACCTCTGAAGAAAAGAAGACCCTTCCAAACAACCAGTTGCAGAGAACAGAATCAGGACTCACTAACTGACTTTCCCCTGTAGGTTCCTTCGCCCCAACAATATTATTCCACTTCCTGTCCAACTTTCCCACACCCACCGCTTCTTACTCATTCAGTGTCACATAACCTGGAAGAATGAGGCAAAACTGAACTGGAAGGGAGATTGGAGACTCACCTTGAAGAGGGTTTGAATGACAGAATATGGAGTTTGGGCAACGGGAAGCCATTTGAGGGAAGCACAATGCATTATTTTAGGAGGCTTAATTTAGCATGTGTATGCTTTAAGTATATTAGTAACAAAATGGCATTAATTTGGATGCCACTGATTTGTGAATTTGGTCATCTGGAAAAGGAGTAGGCTCTAGTTTACTTTTCCATTATTTGAGCTAAAGGAACTTAGTACCAAGAGTGACCAATCCACAGCATTGGGGCTACAAGTGAATCAGAGCCTCATACTCAGCCCTTGAAAAAGCATAGCCACTGACGCACTTTGTTATTGCTGTAATTATAGGTGATAGGTCCTTTGAAATATGTGGCTTAGCAAAACACAGAGGAAAGACTTGAGAGGAAAAGTGGGCTTTGGGATCAGATCAATGTGGCTAAAATCATGGTTCTGCTGCTTACAGGGTGTATGACTTTAGACTGAAATAATGTACTTAGAAGAGCTGACATGGGGCCTGGCACACAGTAGATGCCCAATCTTAGTTTTCTTGTACTGATGTTGTGGTCTCTATATGAATTTGTGCAGTGAGATGGTTTCCAAAGCCTCTGACTTCTGGTTGAATTAGCAGAAGTATAGTATCTGAAACTAAGGAGGTGATGGGACCTCTCAACTTGGTGAAGTTAAAATCTCCGTTCGAATATTGTGTTCAGTACCAAGGACACTCCAAGGGAGAACATAGAGAAACTGAGTGTATGAGAAATACTACCAAATACGGTATGTTATGTAGAATATAGAATTGGGGCTCTTTAGCCTGGGGCATACTTAGCATAGAGACAATATTCAAAGGGCTGCGCTGAAACACATGCAGCTATACCTTTAGAGCCCTAATTCTACAGATTATTTGTTGTATAGATCCAAGGGGTAGAATAGGCTCAAAGGAACAGTTTCTGGCTTCGTTTTTAAAAAGGCCTTTTTAATTAGCTGCATTGGGTGGGAATGAGCTCGCTATTATAGTTGCAGTCAAGCACAGGCAGCAGGACAACTTGGCAGAATAATGTAATCACCATTCATGCCTCAGAGTGGGGATTGGAATAGAAAAGCTTTCAGACTCCTTATGCTGCTGAGAGGCTGTGACTGTAGACCTAAAAGTATGTTAGGAAAGGAGTAAACTAAATACTACCAGTCCTATACAGTATCACAAATAAGTTTGGTTCTTACATCTTGAAAATGAATCTAAGAGAGCTCTGTTGGTGATACTGGAGACAACTTCTCTTAGTGCAGTTCAGATTGGCCAACCTCCACCTAATACAAGTGGGATCATATTTCAGACCAGAGTACTTCAAACTCCTGAGAATAATCTGTTTTCAAGTAATCTCAAAACACACCCTGTAATTTACAAACAACACATTAGTCCCAAATCAGTCTCCTCTATTTATTAGCCAGTCTCCATAGAGCCATACATAACTCAAGGTATTTTTTTTACAATGTCCCAGTATTTTTATTATTATGATTACTATTATTATTATTTTAACAGGATGGCTTGTGGTTTTACATACAATCATTAGAGACGGTAAAAGACCACAGGAATATCAGAGTGCGGAACTCAGATCTCAAATATTGTTTATGAACTGAAATAAAAGTAGTTTGCCAACATCTCTATTTTGACAACCCTTGTAACCCTTATATGTATAAAAATATCTTTTAAAAGATGTTTTGGATGATTTGTGCTGATTTGTTTTTCTTGGATGTTTGA